TTTGATTTTTTAAAAACTGACCTATTGATAAAACTATAAATTTTCATTTTCCAGTGCAGTTAGTTACCTTTTTAAACATAAATGCACAACAAGCAAATGAATTTAAGAGAACTAAACTGGAATAAGTGTTCATAAATGAAACCCTTGGACTATTTAATAAAGTTGAAATGTGAATTAAGGAAAACTTTTGTTAATAAAAACTTTCTTTTAAGTGATGTTTTTCCTGATTATAATTTCTTTTTAGTAATTAAAGGTGAAGGGCAAAGGCTTTTTTTTCTTTATGAGAGAAACACTTTAATTCCTAGACTGTGAGCCTTCACTGCGTTGGGTTAGTTTCTCTAAATCACAGGCTCTGAGATGAGCATTTTCCCGGCCGCCTGGCAGTTCCCTGTGCCTCCAGTGGGTTTTCCTCACATTTTTCTTCCCATCCATTCCGGGCAACAGTGACAACTGTTGCCTTACCCTCCGTCTTGTCGCACATCGGAAGCAGGTCCTAGAACTACAGAAAACGCTAGGGGGTCCTCCACTGGGTTTCCAGGGTTTAGTGTCACTCCGAGAAAGGGGGTGCCCTAAGAGCCTTTCTAAATCTCAGCTCTCAGGACACGCTTGTCTGTCCACAGATTTAAAAAAGCCGGCGCCGTTTCCCTGAAGCGGGCGCAAAGCCAGGCCCTCGGGGCGGCCGTGCCCGCGCCGCCTCGCGTCCTCGCTTCCCGAAAGCACGCGGCTCAGTGGTCCTTAGCGAGCGGGGACACCCCGGCCTTCTTGCCCCCGTCGTCCCCGCCGGGGTAATACGGAAGGTCGGGGGACACACGCCCCGGGAGCTCTTGGAGCCAATAGGTGGGCGCGGCCGGCCGGCCCGCCCCGGGATTGGCACCCGCAGTCCAGACCGCGCGCGCCCATTGGCTCCCGGCGCCGGGGGGCTTCCGCGGCAGGGCAGCAGGGGCCGTGCTCAGGGGCGGGGCCGGGTAGGAGGCGGTGATTGGCAGGTCCGCACGCCCCGCCTCTTCCGCTTCTGTGGTCTGATCTTCCTGCGGCTGAACCGCCCGGCTGAGCCGACATTGCCGGCGTCTTGGCGATTCGGCCCGACGAGCTCCGCTTTCGCTACAGCATGGTGGCCTACTGGAGACAGGCTGGACTCAGGTAGGCCCAGGCCTCCAGAGGGAAGGGCTTCGTTAACCATATACCTTCTCTCATTTTCTCCCAGCTACATCCGATACTCCCAGATCTGTGCAAAAGCAGTGAGAGATGCACTGAAGACAGAATTCAAAGCAAATGCTGAGAAGACTTCTGGCAGCAACGTAAAAATTGTGAAAGTAAAGAAGGAATAATCTGTAAGTTATGGATTTATTTAGAAGAACAGTTGGCCAGCAACTTGCATTTTCTTTTTCCTCCTAGACCCTGACTAAAGCTTGAAATGCTACATTTCCAAGGTGAAGATGTGTGGGCACATGTTATGGCAGATTGAAAAGGATCTCATTCCATGGGAAAAAAAAAAATCCTGTCTTGTTCATAAATTGACAATGTCAATAAATTGAAATATGGTTCACTGTTACTCTTGATTTTAGTTTGTGAGACTTTTTCATTTTCTTTAAAGGAACTGTCTGCACAGCTGCATGATTATGGCCATGTGAACCAGGGTTTCTTAAAAGCAGGGGAAGCCAGATTTAATATTTAGTGACCAAAGGGATACAGAAAGCATTTTGAAAATGTCTCAAAATAGTTGTTTCATGACATTAATTGGTGATCAAAATTATCTGCTGTCATTGAGGCTTCGTAGTCCCTTATTTTTGAATTGTTGTCATGTCAGAATAATGACATGGTTATCAGTAACAAATGGAAATAATTATTAAATACTAAAAGTGTAGATTAGAAGAAGAAATACTAAATTGTACTTGTTTTGTATTGTGCACTTAAAGCCTATAGATAAGAACGGTTACAGAATTTAAGCACAAAGTGTTTTTCACATTGTTTTGTAAATGAATCTTTATACTCTGGTAGCATTTCTCATAGGAAATGAGGCAAAGCTATTGAATAACTTGCTCATTGAGTTGATGGCCAAACTGAAATTAAAACCTAGGAGTTTTGACTGCAAGTCTGGGACACGGTGACCACAACAGCAGTTTCGTGGTATTTCCATAGTGATTCATTCATTCATTATTTAGGGATGAAAAATTGTTGCAAGTTATGTTTTTATCTTTCTTTGAAACTTGAAAGGGCTTGGGCAAGTAAAACACCATTGCAAAGTTAACTGCCTGATTTTAACTGTTTTTGGAGACTGGAGAAATAAATTTGAACTGGAAATTTTGAAACACCATTCTAGGATCAGTTCTCACATGGTACTTAAGCTCACAATGATTTATCAGGGCCACTGTCAGCAATGCCGAGGATAAGCCGAAAAGAACATCTTTGTTCTCGGCTTCTGGGAATGACTTATTGTCCCGACACTTGACCTGTAGGTTTTACTGAATTCTCAGCACAGAGCGAGCAGGGAGGCAGAGCCAATTGAGTGGAAGAGGGTGCCTCTGGAAAACAGCAGGTTAGGAGCCCTTGGAGTCCTCCGCCTCGGAGCTGTCATCCTGCTGTTGGCAAGTTAGGGCACCTCAGTTCAGTGCTGTGGCCCCCAAGATTAAGGTACTAGGAAGTATCCTCCATTACAGGGAACAGGAATAAATGAATCAAAAAGCTATCGGGCCTTTTTGACATGGGACGAATAAAGTAACTAATAGGCAAAGGGGCTAAATGATTTCCAGTCAAGTAATTAGAGATAAGTCATTTATTAAGGAGGCAGATGGGGTATTATTGGTATATAGATGGCATAGTAGATTGCTAGTATATTGGTAGATTATTGGTATATAGATGGTATGTTAAGGAGGCAGATGGGGTATTACTGGTATATAGATGGTATGGTAGATTGGTAGTATATTGGCAGATTATTGGTATATGGTATGTTGAGGCAGATGGGGTATTACTGGTATATAGATGGCATAGTAGATTGGTAGTATATTGGTAGATTATTGGTATAGAGATGGTATATTATTAAGGAGGCAGATGGGGTAATTAGAGGTGAGACTTAGGGACAGGGCTTGTGATATGGAAAGGAGTGAAGTCACTGAGTAAAAGACAAGTTTACTGTCAGCAGAGATTCTTAGAGGCTCTTTTCTCCGTGATTAAAAAAAAATCCTAAACCAGTAGTATAATAAACTTCCTGCCTCCAGCAGTGCTGGGTAGCTGGCAGGATGACTGTGCCCAGTGATGAGGTGACCCCAGTCAGACCAACTTAATGAGTATCCCACTAATTAGTTGGATGATGTTTGAAGCTGTCAGTTAATCTCTTAGTTCACATCGTTCTTGTGAGCAAAGTGAAGGAATCGGATAAGCTCTAAATTTCGGTGATGCTGCTGCTCTGAGAGACCAAGGTCGCTGGAGCAACCGTACTGCTAAAGGATAAGCTCTTCAAAATCAAAAGGGACAGATTTCTTAAGTTTCTAGTTTGTTTTGTGTTTTTACATCTATTTCTACCATACGAAAGAGTAGGATGGTGAGATGCATTTCTAAATATTTTTAACTACTCAGTCTGGATGGTTAGGCTTCAAGAAAAGGAATTTATTTAGTCTGAAATAAAGCAATTTTGCCATTTAAAATTGAATTACTTTGTAGTTTAATGATTACTATTGAGCAAACAAATCTTTACAGTAATATAAGTCAGCAAAAGTTTTTTAAAAGGTTTAAATCCCTCCTTCCTTACATCTATTTCATTGCTTTTTTAGGTTTGGGAAGTAAAGCACCAGAGGAAGCATGTGTAAATCCTTGTATAATCGCAGGCTGTAAGTCTTTAGCATCTCAGGAAGTTACTAACTTCAAACTAAGTATATAGGTAGAGTTTCTTACTAAATCTAGTGCTTCTTGAACCACAAGTAGAAAGCATTTAAAACATGAATGTTGTTTTGTGTTTTTTGAAGTTTGTAAATAGAAGACTTGTTGATGATCCGATGGCAAGGTATTTTTCTCTTGGTATGTATTTTAGTTATTTCCTCGTGATGCATAAGTGAAAAGAGTGAAGTTTCTCAGAATGAGCAACTGTCATCCATCTACCTGCTATTTTATTATTGCTGATTACAAAAGCAAATCAAGAGATGAGAACCCAGTTGCCTGCAAGTAAATATTTACTGCATTGAGGGTCGGAGCATTTTCCCATTACCGGTTATCCATGGATCAAATAGTGTATCTCAGTGGTAATTCTAGAGGGCCATTAAAACCCTGATGGTGCTGGAAGAGATGGCAGTGCTGCATGTCAGAAATAGGTAAACTGTAATTAAGAAGTTACAGATGATTTGATTACGCTCTTGTGTATTTGGTCCTGTTATAATGTGAGCAGATTAAAATCATGTAGTGCTTAAAGCTATGTCATTATGCAAACATTTATGGCAACTTCTGCAAATTAATTTGAACTGTAAAAGTTCCCTAATGAGACGATGTCCTCCATAACTGAGAAGGACACTGCAGCCATTGCTGCTTAATTCCTGCATTTGAATGGTTGCCGAGCGCATGGTGTGCCCTTTCTCAAAGAGCAGAGAGGCTGCAGAGCATTTTGGGGGGTGATGACTGAATGAAAGTGAAAAGACCATTTCAAAATAGCCTTTAAAAGGAAAGCCAAGGATGATTATTAATGAATTCCTGGGATCTAACAGTAGTAAGAAATTTAAACTATATAAACATATATGTTAAAGGCTAGCTCTTCAGAAATAAAGATCAGAAGACTGCAGTTCTTTAGTTTTGCTTGTCTTTTTGTTTTTC